GTAATTCTCTTAAACCAGTAAAGAGCTTTAAGTGGTTATTAAATTGAAAGCTTTGTGTTCTTACTTATTTTGTATTTTATTTTATTTCTTTTGAGATGGAGTCTTGCTCTGTCGCCCAGGCTGGAGTGCAGTGGCGTGAGCTTGGCTCACTGCAACCTCCATCTCCTGGGTTCAAGTGATTCTCCTGCCTCAGCCTCCCAAATAGCTGGGATTACAGGCACCCGCAACCACGCCTGGCTAGTTTTTGTATTTTTAGTAGAGACAGGGTTTCATCATGTTGGCCAGGCTGGTCTCGAACTCCTGACCTCAGGCAATCCACCCACCTCGGCCTCCCAAAGTGATGGCATTACAGGCGTGAGCCACCGCACCCGGCCCAAAAGCTTTGTGTTTTTAAAGATATTAGACATGTTTCTTGTTTTTAAAAGAAATCTTAACAATAATGTAGGAGAATAAGACAAACATTTTTCCAAAAAAGAGAAATTGTTGTGATTATTTTGTCTTATTGGAATGTCGGATACTATAGTCGGCTTCATTAATCATCAAGCATGCTATGGATTTTCCATTTTTATAGGATCTATATCTCAGTTAAGGTAATACTGGTAATTCTTGTACTCCATTTGAAGATGAAAAATATAGGCCAAAATCACAGACTTTGCACAGAAGCTGCATAATGAAGACAGCTCTGGAGGAACACATAGATACACACACACAGACACACATATATATAAAGTATATACACATATATTTTTTAAAGTTTATTTTTTACAGTTTTAAAAGTTTTAAAGCAAAACCCAGCCCTTCCCCTCTCCCAGAGTGGGCGGCCCCTCCCCTTTCTCTGAGTGGGCGGGGACAGCGGTTGCATGGGCAGCTTTCCTTATGATGCCACAGGTCCCTCTGGACATGCTGCTGCCTGGCCACGCCTCCTTTCCCTTTCATCTTTCTCACTGACCAATGGGCTTGGAGCATTAAGGCCACGCCCCTATTCTGCGTTCCATTGGTGCCCTGGTTACGCCACCTGTGGCTCAGTTGCACAGCTGCCTGGTAGGTGACTGGAGGCATTGAGCAGTGCTCACTGGTATTTCGCTGATGTGGCCCCAACCCCGCCTCCCTCCCCACCCCGCGATGTCAGAAAAAACACAACAGGGGAAATTGGCCGCAGCCAAGAAAAAGGTAAAACACACCAGGTCATGGCCCCCAACCCACTCATGAGTGTTACTGCTCTTCTTTCCCACAGTTAAAAGCATATTGGCAGAGGAAGAGCCCTGGCATTCCAGCAGGAGCTAACAGGAAAAAGAAAGTCAATGGCAGTAGCCCTGACACAGCCACTTCTGGTGGTTACCACTCACCTGGGGATGTGAGTCTCGGCGGGCCAGGCTCCTGGGGACAAACATCTCCATGTGCACTCTCATCTCTTGCAGTCAGCAACAGGTGTCTACGGGGAGGGCCGTGCATCCTCTACTACCCTGCAGGATCTGGAGGTAAGAGGCCCTGGGCCGAGGTGCAGTGACCCCCTCCAACTCCTTCTCTCTGCATGCACCTCAGAGCCAGTACCAAGAACTAGCAGTGGCCCTGGATTCAAGCTCCGCAATAATCAGTCAACTCACTGAAAACATCAATTCACTGGTAAGAGTCCAGTGGGGTCCCCTGATTACAGCCCAGGGCCCTTTTCCCCCTTTGCTTTGGGCAGGTTCGCACATCTAAGGAGGAGAAGAAGCATGAGATACATCTGGTACAGAAGCTTGGGAGGAGCTTGTTCAAACTCAAAAACCAGACGGGTAAGATGGGGCTGGCATGACCTGGCAGCTGGCAGAGGCCCTTATTCTCTGCTTGCTTTCTCAGCTGAACCCCTGGCCCCAGAGCCCCCAGCAGGGCCATCTAAGGTAGAGCAGCTACAAGATGAGACCAACCACCTAAGGAAGGAGCTAGAGAGTGTGGGAAGACAGCTCCAGGCTGAGGTGGAAAACAATCAGATGTTGAGTCTCCTGAACAGGAGACAGGAGGAGAGGCTACGTGAACAGGAGGAGAGGCTACATGAACAGGAGGAGAGGCTACATGAACAGGAGGAGAGGCTGTGTGAACAGGAGGAGAGGCTACGTGAACAGGAGGAGAGGCTGTGTGAACAGGAGGAGAGGCTACGTGAACAGGAGGAGAGGCTGTGTGAACAGGAGGAGAGGCTACGTGAACAGGAGGAGAGGCTGTGTGAACAGGAGGAGAGGCTACGTGAACAGGAGGAGAGGCTGTGTGAACAGGAGGAGAGGCTACGTGAACAGGAGGAGAGGCTGTGTGAACAGGAGGAGAGGCTACGTGAACAGGAGGAGAGGCTGTGTGAACAGGAGGAGAGGCTACGTGAACAGGAGGAGAGGCTGTGTGAACAGGAGGAGAGGCTATGTGAACAGGAGGAGAGGCTGTGTGAACAGGAGGAGAGGCTATGTGAACAGGAGGAGAGGCTGTGTGAACAGGAGAAGCTGCCAGGGCAGGAGAGGCTGCTGGAAGAGGTGGAGGAGGAGAGGCTGTGTGAACAGGAGAAGCTGCCAGGGCAGGAGAGGCTGCTGGAAGAGGTGGAGAAGCTGTGCTGTGTGAACAGGAGAAGCTGCCAGGGCAGGAGAGGCTGCTGGAAGAGGTGGAGAAGCTGTTAGAACAGGAGAGGCGGCAGGAGGAGCAGGAGAGGCTGCTGGAGAGGGAGAGGCTGCTGGACGAGGTGGAGGAGCTCCTGGAGCAGGAGAGGCTTCGGCAACAGGATGAGAGGCTGTGGCAGCAGGAGACTCTGCGGGAGCTGGAGAGGCTGCGGGAGCTGGAGAGGCTGCGGGAGCTGGAGAGGATGCTGGAGCTGGGGTGGGAAGCCCTGTACGAGCAGCGGGCCGAGCCACGCAGCGGCTTCGAGGAGCTGGTACGTTGCCCCACCTGGGGAGGCTGCCCTCTTGGGTGGCCACTGATTGCTTCTCTCTGTCCAGAACAACGAGAACAAGAGCACACTGCAGTTGGAGCAGCAAGTAAAGGAGCTGGAGAAGTCGGGTGAGCTGAAAGAGACTGTAACCTCCGACCCACACATGTCCTCATGCCCAGGGTCTTCCGGCAGGTGGAGCTGAAGAGCCAAGAGGCTCCGAGTCTGCAGCAGCAGCCAGACCAGTACCTGGAGCCCCAGTCCCACAAGGAGCTTGGATGTGCGGACAAGCAGGGTGGTGAGTAGAGCCCTCAGGCGGGGTGGGCAGGCAGCAGATCCAGCAGCTGCTTCCTCTAATGCAGGACTCCCCAGGAGCACCCAGGCTTGAGTGGAGAAGCTGTTGGTACAGGAGAGGCGGCAGGAGGAGCAGAAGAGGCTGCATGCCATTCTTTTCGGGCTGCGGAGAACAGGGAGCTAAACATCACCATCATCTAAGAGCGGGTCAAGAAATTGAAAAAAAAAAAAAACAAAACATTTAAGGGGTTAATATCCTACACAATTCATTTACTTCATTTGAATGTTAGAGCCACTTATGTTTATTTGTGTTTCTAATTTATAGTTTAAATTTATTTGTGTTTCTAATTTATAATTTAAATTTATTTGTGTTTCTAATTTATAGTTTAAATTTATTTGTGTTTCTAATTTATAATTTAAATTTATTTGTAAAAAGTTAAATGAGAGTGGGTCTTTCTCTCATGTTCACTCTGGCATCTTTTAGCATTTTTTTAATTTGATAATTATAGGACGTTAGCATGCATATCGAGTTTGCCCTTATGTGGTGGGAGTTCAAACACACAAAGACCCACTGTATGCACACAACTGTTCTTGCTGGTTTGGGATAGGCTGCCATGCTTTTTTAATGTTAGTACAGCCTGTATATTCATTACGGAATTCAGATAAAATTTCCTTATGTTCTGCTGTTATGTTTGATCGAATCCTAATCACAGTGAGCTCTTCATTAGCTCAATATGTGGTTTGCCCTCAAGTGCGCGGTCTATTACTTTGTAATATGCCACTGTGAGTACTGACATTTACAGTTGTTTAAAGGTGGAGCACTGGAAACAGCCTTTCCCCCTTTTTCTGTGTATTGGGGATGGGAGTAATAACATTTTGGGGAGGTTTTTAAATCTCCCAGAAGAGGAAAGTGGCCTGCTTTGGCAGGTGTGTGCAGGATAGAATATGTTTCATTTGTTCTGGTGCCAAGAATGAGCGCTGTACTACGGTAGTTCCCTTAGGATTTGTATGTGCTCTGGGCTCATGAAGATACTGCCTCATGAGCTGTGGCAGTTGTACTCTTTTTTGATGACCTGAAAAGGGATTATTTCTGAGGAATGAAAGGCTCCCATCATGACTGTGGATGTGGAAAACCTTTTCTAGCTGAGAGCATTTATATCTACAATACATTTTAAAGTCAGAGTTCATGTTCCCTGTTTTAATCACATGACTACATGTCCCAGTACACAAAAGGGCACTGGTTGGCGTTCTCCTTAATGTATTTAGTAAAGATCAGAAGAAATCCTTTAAGAGTTTAAATGCCCCTGGAACAGGCATATACAGGCTCTAGTCAAGAATGAATTCGAGTGAAGGAAAGCTGTGTGACACCTGGCATTCCTCTGTGTTCATGGAGCTTATTTGAGGCTAGAAGATGGATTTTACCATCTAGACCTCTCTGGCTAATAGCTAGTCTTCAACCATCTGACATAGGAATTTACTTCTTTTCCTTGAATGGAGAACACTTTAAAAATAATAACAAACATTATTATAAACTAATATATGTGAGAGTACTTAGTTGAAACAAAAAGGAGTTTTAGTAGACAGTATTATACTACATTTGAAAATCAAGGAGCAGTTTATGCAACGTAAAATGTTTACAAACTGCAGCGCAATCTACTGTTTGTGACTGTCAAAGTGTCATGAGGAAAGTGTCTATACAATCACAGAGTTATATTTCCTCACAAAGTTCTTTACGAAGAGTGAAATATGTTTTTATACCTCTCAGTTTCAGTTAGAGGCATATTTTGTGTAATATTTATGGCTTAAAATGGACTAAAGGTCCTGTTCTTGCCTTGTCTGAACTTGCCGCTTTTGCATTCTTTGAGTTCAGTTTAAAGACACTTACTTTAACTCCATTTTAAACCCTCGGGCTAGAAATCGTACCACTGTTAATTAGCCACGTTATTTGGTCTAACAGTTTTTGTTTATCATTCTGAAACTGAGCTTATCTAATACATTGATAAATTATTTCAAAGGTATTTTTATAGTTCAAATCGCTTCACTTTTACCCTGACACGTATAAATGACTAGGAATGACCTTCAGATAGCGTTTAGCAACTGTAACCAATCTGACAATAATGTGTTCATCAGGTACCTGTGGATTAAATCACATACTGGCATATTTAAGCTGAATGTCAGTCTGAAAAATAAATGTACTATATTAACTCAAATACCACTCTCTGTGTAGGTATTTTGTCATATGTTTAAGAAAAAGCTAAAGAGAATGGAAATCCTATGACAATAACTCAAGTCTTTCTTCAAAGTGCATGCAGTCTCTTGCAGTACCTCATTCAGCCAAGTATTTGTTCTCTTCCTCATTCAGTATAAGGCAGCTTTCAATTTGCTTAGAAGGCAATATTAGAAGGTTAGAGTTCAGCAGAAAGAGAGAATTTTAAAATGTGAGTTCGACTGAATAAATTTGAATTTCTGTAGGAAGTAAAGAATCAAAATACCTATTTAAAGACTGCAATATATGATAATTATTTTTAAAGTAATAGATTAAACCTGATAGGTTTTCCTGAAATGAAAAACAATCAGTTCTAAAACCAAAGCTGATTTTTAGAAAATGTGAAAATGTAAATCAACCCTATCCAAAATAGATTCTCTAAAACTTTATCTTACAGTCACTTTCAAATAACTATTCAAAAATGTAACTGTTAAATTAATGTCTTAAAATAATTTAAAACATTTTAAAATACGAATACTGTAGCTTAAAACAAAGAATCTAGGGGAAGGAAAAGTAGAGAAAGAAATGCCAATTCCAGTCCAAAGCTGTATTTGCCAAGTTTTCTTAGAACGACTTTTACCGATTTATGAATTCTTATACACAGAATGCATGATGGAAATACTGATTTTTGTCTAAAGTGGCATTATTGACTGCTTCTGTGATGCTACTGTAATGTAATAAATTATTAGATTGTTTCAAGGTGCTGTTTTGCCTAAAAATTTTGTGTGTCTTGAAA